AGTTAATTTTGAAATGTTATTAAACTAATAGGCACTTGGCAATGTACCTCTTTCACATAGATACACCCAAGAGTCAGACGTTTCTGGTTGATTGGATGGCTTTCCAGACTTGTGATTGTCATATTTTATAGCTTTTCCTCCTCCAGAAGGCTTTACCAAATCAGTTTTCCAGAAAGCACACCTCTAGGAGCTACTAGGAGGCAGAGTGAGTGAAGAGTGGCCTGAGTGCCCAGGGACAGACTGTGCAGTGAACTCTTGTCCAGGTCTTTGGGGCAGAAGTGGAAGGGAAAAGAAAGATAATGTTCCTTTTGTTTACTTAGAAGGTCCAAGAGTTGTAGAAAGCACAGATCTCGTTTGTGTGTGCACGGGCATACATTCTGATGGCCTGGACTCACAGGCCACAGAATCAAGCAAACACGCATGTGACACGCTGAGCCTTCAGGCCTGGAAATCCCGTGGGCACCAGTGGGGATGGCTTTGCAGGCCCTGGAACGCCAGGGTCCTCCGCTGCAGGGGTGCAGGCTGGGTGAGAAAACGGTGCAAGCTGCGTCTACACACTGCTCTTCATATTTTGGCGCTTCATGTGAAGTTGGAAGATGCTTAAATGAAACAGCCTCCAAGCCACTTTCTGGCCTACATCCCTAGACTGCCGCTGTGAAGTTAACTCTTTTCAGAGATTGCAAAAATTTAATACCAGCAAAAGAAACCAAGTTACCAGGTCCCCTTAAGGCACACGAAGGGACATTTATCATAGCCTCTCCCTTCCCTCCACTCCCTATCTACACAAAATTGTGTGCGTGTGTGTGTGTGTGTGTGTGTGTGTGTGTAATTCTATCCCTGCTTGCAGAGCCCGCTGGCTATAAAGCCCAGGGAGGAGGCCTGTAAGGAGACCCATACTTTGCGAGCGCGCGGCTGGGAGGCGGGCTCAGGGCGGGGCAGAGCGCGGGGACCGCCCGGGCACCGGGCGCAGCCAACGAGCGGACGGGGAGGGCGGGCCCGCGAGGGCTGAGCGGCGCGGGCTGTCACAGGCGCCCGAAGCGCGCTGCAGGTGGCAACTTGGAGGTGCCGCCACCGCAGCTGCGGGAGGAGCCCGGGTCTGGCGGCCCCTTCCAGCCTCCAGGAGCTCTTTCCCGCCGCCGAGCCCGAGACTGGACCCCGGAGAATTCGAAGGAAAGAGCCCCTGCGGAGGGACCTGTGAGCAGCCCTACCTCTCTCTGCCCTTGCGCTACTTTTTTTCTCCAAGGAAGGTTGTGCCTGCGGGCTGCGAACAAGCTCCGGGAGGGGCCCCAAAGGAAGGCTTCGGTGACTCAGGTGAGCGCCTTTCTCTTCTTGGCAGCCGGGCGACAATCAACCATGACGACCGAATCTGGATCAGACTCGGAATCCAAGCCGGACCAGGAGGCCGAGCCCCAGGAGGCGGCGGGGGCGCAGGGGCGCGCGGGGGCGCCCGTGCCGGAGCCGCCCAAGGAGGAGCAGCAGCAGGCCCTGGAGCAGTTCGCCGCCGCTGCAGCGCACAGCACCCCGGTGCGGAGGGAGGTGAGCCCAGGCCAGAAAACTAATGACGCAGTAATGAAAACTGTTGATTGTTTGCTCTTCACAGGTCACTGACAAGGAACAGGAGTTTGCTGCCAGGGCTGCAAAACAGCTCGAATATCAGCAATTAGAAGACGATAAACTTTCTCAGAAATCATCTAGCAGTAAACTCTCTCGGTCTCCATTAAAGATTGTCAAAAAGCCTAAAAGCATGCAGTGCAAAGTGATACTTCTCGATGGATCAGAATATACCTGTGATGTAGAGGTAAGTGTGTGTCTTAAGACTTTTCTGTCCTAATTGACTTGCTTTGCTATTCTGTTTTCTGTAGAAACGCTCCAGAGGACAAGTGCTGTTTGATAAAGTGTGTGAACACTTGAACTTGCTAGAGAAAGACTACTTTGGGCTTACGTATCGAGATGCTGAAAACCAGAAGGTGAGTGATCAAAAGCAATGCAAAATAAGATGGATTCAAATTCAAAATGTCATTTCCTTTTCAGAATTGGTTGGACCCTGCTAAGGAAATAAAAAAACAGGTTCGAAGTAAGTTCTTTTGGATTATTTTTTGTGGAAATGGTTTTACTCTAATTTTTTTCCATCCTTGCAGGTGGTGCTTGGCACTTTTCATTTAATGTGAAATTTTATCCACCAGACCCTGCCCAACTATCTGAAGATATCACCAGGTATTTGAAAGTTGGCTATGCAAAAGACAAGCCTTCGTTGTGTTGTGCTTTTGGTTCCTGGAAGGTACTACCTCTGCTTGCAGTTGCGAGATGACATCGTGTCCGGAAGGCTGCCCTGCTCCTTTGTTACCCTGGCCTTGCTGGGCTCCTACACTGTCCAGTCAGAGCTCGGAGACTATGACCCAGATGAATGTGGGAGCGATTACATTAGTGAGTTCCGCTTTGCACCAAACCACACTAAAGAACTGGAAGACAAAGTGATCGAGCTGCACAAGAGCCACAGGTTAGAGGCAGAAAGGTGTTCATTTAAGTTGTGCATCATTGTAACATATTTTTCTTCTCATCAGAGGAATGACGCCAGCAGAAGCAGAGATGCATTTCTTGGAAAATGCCAAAAAATTATCAATGTATGGGGTAGATTTACATCATGCTAAGGTATGCATCTTTTTAAACCCTAAACTTTCAATCTGATCTGTTGTTTCTTGCTTTTATTTTCCAGGACTCAGAAGGGGTAGAAATTATGTTAGGAGTTTGTGCAAGTGGTCTGTTGATATATCGCGACCGGCTGCGAATAAACAGATTTGCCTGGCCCAAGGTTCTAAAGATTTCATACAAACGGAACAACTTTTACATTAAGATCCGGCCGGGAGAGGTAAGTATACCCACATTTGCCTGTGCGTTGGGCTTTACTCTTCAATGTATTTTTTTTTATTTAGTTTGAACAATTTGAAAGCACCATTGGGTTTAAGCTGCCAAACCATCGAGCTGCCAAGCGTTTATGGAAAGTATGTGTTGAGCATCATACATTTTTCAGGTAGGAAGAGATTATTTTGTTTTTTCCCTAAGGTCTTTCTGCTGTTTTTCTTTATTCTCTTTAGACTACTGTTACCAGAAGCACCTCCCAAGAAATTCCTAACCTTGGGTTCCAAGTTTCGTTATAGTGGCAGGACACAAGCGCAAACGAGAAGAGCCAGTGCGTTGATAGATCGCCCAGCACCTTACTTTGAACGCTCATCCAGCAAACGTTATACCATGTCTCGCAGCTTGGATGGAGGTAGGCATCGCTTACTGGCCCTTAATAACCTAGATTTTATTTCTTTAATTGTATTTGCTTTTAGCATCAGTGAATGAAAACCATGAAATATACATGAAGGATTCTATGTCTGCTGCAGAGGTTGGTACTGGCCAGTACGCCACAACAAAAGGCATCTCTCAGACCAACTTGATCACCACTGTGACTCCGGAGAAGAAGGCTGAGGAGGAGCGGGACGAGGAAGAGGACAAACGGAGGAAGGGGGAAGAAGTCACGCCCATCTCGGCCATCCGGCACGAGGGAAAGGTATAGCTCCCAGACTGCCTGCAAGAGCTTGCCTTTCTGTCTCTTTCTGTCTCTTTCACATCAGTCACCTGGGCTTGGCACTGACTCATGTCCCTTGTCACCCCCATCCACCCATTGTGCCCCCACATCTCCCACAGAGCTCCGTAGGAGGTGTAAGGAGAATGACTGCAAACTGCCAGGTTATGAGCCGTCCAGAGCTGAGCACCTGCCTGGAGAGCCCGCCTTGGACTCTGATGGCCCAGGGAGGCCTTACCTAGGGGATCAAGATGTGGCTTTTAGCTACAGACAGCAAACTGGCAAGGGGACCACCCTGTTCTCCTTCTCCTTGCAGCTCCCTGAGTCATTCCCCTCCCTCCTAGATGATGATGGATACCTCTCTTTCCCCAACCTTTCTGAAACCAACCTCCTGCCCCAGAGCTTGCAGCATTACCTCCCGATCCGCTCACCGTCCCTTGTGCCCTGTTTCCTCTTCATCTTTTTCTTTCTGCTGTCTGCCTCCTTCTCAGTGCCATACGCTCTCACTCTCTCCTTCCCTCTGGCTCTGTGCCTCTGCTACCTGGAGCCCAAGGCGGCCTCCTTGAGCGCCTCCCTAGACAATGACCCGAGTGACAGTTCAGAGGAAGAGGTGTGTACCTCGGCATAGAACACGCTTCCCCTTCCTGGAACCTGATCACTTCTGTGGTCAACAGACTGACAGTGAGCGCACGGACACCGCAGCCGACGGGGAGACCACTGCCACTGAGGTTGGTATTTTGGCTGAGAGTGGCTGGTAGTGCTTTATTTCCCACTCTTTCTTGATGCTGGCAGTCGGACCAGGAGGAAGATGCAGAGCTCAAGGCACAGGTAGAAAATTAAAAATAAAACAAACAACAACATGACTGTTGGATACTTTATGTTCTGAATATAGGAGCTAGAAAAAACTCAAGATGACCTGATGAAACATCAAACCAACATTAGCGAGCTGAAAAGAACCTTCTTAGAAACCTCAACAGACACTGCCGTAACGAATGAATGGGAGAAGAGGCTTTCCACCTCCCCCGTGCGACTGGCCGCCAGGCAGGAGGATGCCCCCATGATCGAACCACTTGTCCCTGAAGAGGTCAGTAGTCAGGTTTGTGGTCAGACTCGTATGTGCTTGACTCTGCCTCTCTTTGTTCACTCAGACTAAGCAGTCTTCTGGGGAAAAGCTCATGGATGGCTCTGAAATCTTCAGTTTATTAGAGTCTGCGCGAAAACCAACAGAATTCATAGGAGGGGTTACTTCTACTTCTCAAAGCTGGGTTCAGGTGGCCATTTGTTTTCGTCCTTGGTGTTTCTGTCACACTGATGCCACAATCTCTTCCCATGCAGAAAATGGAAACCAAGACGGAGTCCAGTGGAATAGAGACGGAACCCACCGTGCACCACCTGCCGCTTAGCACTGAGAAGGTGGTGCAGGAGACCGTGTTGGTGGAGGAGCGGCGTGTGGTGCACGCGAGTGGGGATGCTTCTTACTCGGCGGGAGACAGCGGGGATGCTGCAGCACAGCCCGCATTCACAGGCATTAAAGGGAAAGAGGGCTCTGCCTTGACGGAGGGGGCTAAAGAGGAAGGAGGGGAGGAGGTCGCTAAAGCTGTCCTGGAACAGGAAGAGACAGCCGCTGCTTCCCGTGAGCGACAAGAGGAGCAGAGTGCAGCCATCCACATTTCAGAAACTTTGGAACAAAAACCTCATTTTGAGGTAACTAGTAGTAAATGTTACTTTTATCACTAACAGCCACTCTGCTTACTCCCCTTTGGCACAGTCCTCAACGGTGAAGACGGAAACCATCAGTTTTGGCAGTGTTTCACCGGGAGGAGTAAAGCTAGAAATTTCCACGAAGGAAGTGCCAGTAGTTCACACCGAAACCAAAACCATCACATATGAATCATCACAGGTGAGATATTCTGTGAAGACCAGAGCCCTGGCTGGATGAGGGGTCTATGCCTCTGCTGCTTTAGGTCGATCCAGGCACAGATCTGGAGCCAGGCGTGCTGATGAGTGCACAGACGATCACATCTGAAACCACCAGTACCACCACCACTACGCACATCACCAAAGTAAGTGGAGTGAGAACCGAGAAGAGGATTCCAAATTCATAAAGCTTCTCTACGTGTCTTGCAGACTGTGAAAGGGGGCATTTCAGAGACAAGAATTGAGAAGCGAATAGTCATCACGGGGGATGCAGACATTGACCATGACCAGGTAGTGTGTGTGAGACGGTAAATACCCTGGCAAATGAGTAACTAATCAAATGTCTTTTTTGCAGGAATAACTTAGCTTGCACATGAATGCAGTCATGCAAACCGTTAGGAAAACCAGAGCCTATATGGAGTTCCCTCTTCTAACCCAACTGACTTGTATCTGTCCGTGGAAAATTTCAGTCCAGAAGAATTGACCTTGACCATTAATAAAGACACTGGCAGAGAGATCTTCCCATAATAAAGCAATCTGATTCAGCATCACTAAACCGATAATGCATGAAGCAACGATAAAATTACAAAAGAGCAGCATTTTTAATTTTCACAAAATGTCTCAGTTTTCAGCTATACCTGCACGTTCATAACCAACAATATAAACCGTGGTCTCATGTAACACATAAACAATTCATGCCTTTCATAGTTTATTATTATTAAAGTCTAAACAAAATTGCAATTTCTTAGGTAACCTTATATTTACAATAAATGAAGATTACCCTCAAATGCTAGAAGCTGTCTAGGTCCGTCCGGTGTGTCAGATTTTCCTCAGATTAGATGTGCCAATAACCAAGTTTATTCAGTAAACAACTTGTACTTGTTTCATCTGGTTTTATTACTCTCACCCATAAACAGTAATGACTCTCTGACCCTCTGGAAATATGTAATGCTTCCAATCTTGCTTTGTGTATCTCATTTAATTTGTTATAAGGTAGTACTGATTTTAGCATATTAATGCGATTTCTTCCTTGTTGTTTGCTTTGGTCTGTGTTCAATCCAGAGAGCTTAAATTGTCATTATTTTGGGAAGAAAACCTGTATTTTTGTTAGTTTACAATATTATGAAATTTCACTTCAGGAGAAACTGCTGGGCTTCCTGTGGCTTTGTTTTCTTAGTTACTTTTTCCGTGCCGTGTATTTTTTAATTGATTTTTCTTCTTTTACTTGAAAAGAAAGTGTTTTATTTTCAAATCTGGTCCATATTTACATTCTAGTTCAGAGCCAAGCCTTAAACTGTACAGAATTTCCACTGTAATTAAAACTATTTAGTGTTAGTTATAAATAGCCTTCAAAAAGAGAGATTCTCCATTACACGATCACCTGCATCACAGCCCATGGTGAATGTATGTTTCTGCATAGCGAAATAAAAATGGCAAATGCACTGAAAGCTCTAAGTTTGTATGTTTAATAATTTCAGTA